CTAAGCTCTGATGTTCAGTAGGTTGGTTGGATTAAGTGCATTTTTAACTTAAAATATTTTCAATGTCTGATGGGTTTTTTGGGACATAACCCCATCATAAGTTGAGGAGCATGTGTATTGGGTTTGCTTGGAGTTTTTTTCCTTATTTGGTTGTTTTGTTTTCTATCTTATATGAGCAAAGGGGTAAAAGATTTCAGAAAAACACCTGAGAGATAAATCTTAATACCATTCAATCTAGCACATCCGTTAGTAAATTAAGAATGAGGGAAAGCCCACCACTGTCCAAGTGTAAAGGCTGGGCTCCTTGAAACAGCTACAGGGACACTCCAAGTACATCAAAAACACCAATTCAGCCAAAACTTCACATTTATTTTCTGCAAAAGTTACCAAGGCTCACAGATGCCTTTGGGTTTCCCCAAGGTCACCCGGTTAATTATTGACATAGCAACTCCCCTCGCAAAACAAAGAATCAAAATGATTTCCCACGTCCCATGTTGGGATGCATGTTAATGAGGAAGGAAGGCCTCTGCGTGGCGGGGCCTGAGCTAAGTATGTCTAGTCAGAGTCCAAATCCGGGACAGATTTGAAAAGCTTTCTAATCCACCTATACGCAGAAGAATAAAGCTTGGAACTCATTTCAAAAGTTGTTTCTACTGGTGATTTAAAGACACACTCCTCTCTCCCATATGCACATAAGCACAGACCTGCAAGAGCACTGTCCCCTCCAGAGCCAGACACTACAGGCCCCCAGCAAGTGTGAAATCCAGGTGTGACTTTCTAGGCATGGCTTGGTGAGGAAGGGCCTGGCCCACTCCTTGGCTCCCTCCTCCCAGCCAGAAACGGTTAATTGCCAGCTCCAGACTGCCTCCAGCCCAGCCCTAATCGCCGATCTCAGGCGGCTGGGCTGCGCTGGGGCTGAGCGGCTCCAGCCCAGGCTGGGGTTGTGTGAGCAGCAGGAGCATTCTTCCAAGGTAATGATTAAGCTGAGTGCCTGGCAAGGGCACGGGCTGAGAGCACAGAAGGTGAGCCCTATTCACACCTCGGCCAGGCTGCGGTGGCCAGGACTGGTTTGGGAAGGCAGGGCCCCGGTGTGCAGCCACAGCCAGCAGCCTCCTACCTACACAAGGGTGTTCGGGAGCATCTCAGGGCCGAAGACTTTGCTGCCTGCCCTGCCAGGACTTTGTCCTCACCCCTGGCACCATGCAGCTCCAGGTGTTCTGGACTGGGCTGGAATACACCTGCCGGCTCCTGGGCATCACCACTGCTGCAGGTAAGACCCTGCCTCCTGGCTGCTGATCCTTGGGCCCACTCTTCCTTCTTCTCTTGCCCCTTAGTGTTGATCGGCGTGGGCACTGAGACCTTCCTCCAGGGCCAGTTCAAAAGCCTGGCTTTCTATCTGCTGTGAGTATGTGTGCATGTGCCACTTTTGACCTCGCCAGCCTCCCTCACCTGTCTCCACCTGCAGGTTTACAGGAGCCGCTGTCTCCATATGTGAAGGGGCCTACTTTGTGGCTCAGCTGCTGGCCATCTGCTTCCAGTAAGTAGTTTCCAGAGAGACCCCTCCATTGTACATTATGCTAACCTGGACTCCCTCTCCCCAGGTGTCAACCAGGGTCCCTGGCAGACAGAGTAAGGGAGAAAGCCCACTGGCTGGGCTGCTTCCAGAAGTTCCTGGCCTACCTGCTGCTGTCGGTGGCCTGCTTCCTCCACCCGGTCCTGGTCTGGCACGTGACCATCCCAGGTAAGAGCACAGGGGTAGAGATATGCAGCCCCCTCTAGAGCCCTGACCTCTGGCTCTTTTCCAGGCTCCATGCTCATCATCACCGGCCTGGCCTACTTCCTTCTGAGCAAGCGGAAGAAGAGGAAAGCTGCCCCCGAGGTGCTGGCCTCCCCAGAGCAGTACACAGACCCCTCTAGCAGCGCTGTGAGCACCACCGGCTCTGGGGACACAGAGCAAACCTACACTTTCCATGGGGCCCTCAAGGAGGGGCCCAGCTCCCTTTTCATCCACATGAAGAGTATCCTGAAGGGGACTAAGAAGCCCAGTGCCCTCCAGCCCCCCAACACCCTGATGGAGCTGAGCCTGGAGCCAGCCGACTCCCTGGCCAAGAAGAAGCAGGTGCACTTTGAAGACAACTTGGTCCGCATAGTCCCCTCCCTCGCCGAAGGTCTGGATGATGGGGACAGTGAGCCAGAGGAGACCACCTCTGACACGACACCCATCATTCCCCCTCCCCAGGCCCCACTCTTCCTGTCATCTCTTACAGCCACCGGCCTGTTCTGAGCGCTTGCTCCAGCCTGGAGGACGCTCAGTGAGGGGTCTACCTAGCTCAATGGCCCTCCCTGGAGTTTCAGGGTCTTCTCTGGTCAGCTTTTCAAGGGGTAACCAGACACCCCCACACTGGCTGGGCCCCTGAGGCCATCAGGAGGTGTGACTGGCCAGCATTTCTGGAGAGGCCTCGAGGGAGGCACAAACAAGGCTCACGCCACCTCAAGCCAGCACAAGCTCCTTCCTCCTGGCCACAGGTGGGGAAACCCTTATGCTTCCCCAACAAGACCATCACTGCCACTGCGCACGAGGCTGCAGGTGCCATTGACTCAGCCCAGAAGGGACAGAGGATGTCTGCCCAGCAAAAGCCTCTGGGCTTTTCTTACTCCCAACCCAGGGCACAACACTCAGTGAGGAACCTATGGTCCACCCATCTCTGCAGGCCCAGGGAAGTGTCAGTAACTTAAGCATCTCTAAGGCAGAGAAGGTGGCTGTGGGTCTTGACCAACCAAGACTGCTCAGGGTCGGGAGGGGAGGCTGCAGGCCTCTGGTGGGAGCAGCCGGGCCGTGGGCCACATTCTCTGCATGCTCTAGGGCTGGGGCTGAGCTGCTCAGGAAAACAATGCCGCTCTGTGCTCACTGTGGGAAAGCCAGGCCAGATGAGCAAAGCTCATTCCAGAAACATGGCTGGGGACTTCCAGCCTCCTTACCACATGGCCTTTCCAAGATTCCAGGTTGATGATGCAAACTGAACGCAGTGAATGCCAGGGCCCAGAAGGCAATGTCTGCTGTGGGCAGGACCACAGAGGCTGCCCAGGGGTGGCACAGCACAGAGAAGTGTCAGTGCCGTGTTTAGGCACTTGGTAGCAGAATAGGTGATAAATATAAATGTCTTCAAAATGAAAGGAAGTGAGGGGGGAAGAAGAGGAGGGAAAATGGGAGGATAGGAGGAAGTGGGCAGGCAGGCAAGTTCTCTGCCATGGGGCCACGGAAGTGACAGTTAACCCAGAAGGAACAAAGACATCTGAATCAGATATTCCTTTGTAAATCTGTAAAGGATTTGCAATATAGGCTTTACTTCTAAAAATTGTTGTCGGGTCCATGAGGCTGTTGCCAGGAAGAGCACACACACCATTCTTCATGGCAACTGCAGTGAGGGAGCAGTCAGGAGGAAGAGTCCTGTGGCTTCTCAGTCCCTGTGGAGGCTAACGCAAAGCTCTGTAGAACAAGCCTTAGAGTGCATGCTCTATGGTCTAATGAGAAACTTGTGTTTGTGCTTGCACACGTTTCAATGTTCCCTACAGGATATTTTACAAAGGTATGAAAATAATGGCCAACCAGAAGCTAGTATCAGTTTGGGGCCTAAATGCAGCAGGTGTTCCTGATAAGCAGATAAGCAGAGCTCTTCCTGCAGTAGCCCAGGTCTCACCAAATGACAAATGGCTAATCAAGACACTCCTGCAAGCCCTTGATGGTGAGAGCTGCAGAGCTGTTTCTTCAGCTGCCATCAAGGCAGGACCTCAGGACCTGACTGTCTACAGTCAGGGAATAGTGAACAATATGGGATATGGGTATAGGTAGGTGGTAGACAAGGATCGTGCCCCATGGCTGATGGGCCGGGTGTCTCAGGCAGGCCCCCTGTGCACAGAAAGAGCCTAAGTGCAGAGAAGCCAGGCATCTTTCCCCTGTCAACTGTGGAAGGGGAATGTGATGGCCACAGACACCCTCATGGCACAGACATGGCCAGCCTCTGACGTTCCTCTGCATCAGAGTAGTTCTGTCCTCGAAGCCCCAGTCAGCAGAGCTGGATGACCAGATCGCAAGAAGCAAACCAGAAAGTGTGATGGCAGAGATGTCAGATCCCGTTTAATAAACACTTCAGTAAACCCAAGTGTGGAGTGTTGTTTTGGGTGTGTTTTAGAG